TTTTCTTTCCTTATTAAGTCCAGAGCTTTCACCTTTTCATTTAAAGGAAGCACTTTACAGCTTCTCCTCGGCATATCCAAATTGTCAGCACAATTCCTGTGCTTTGCGGCCATTATTAAGTAAAATAAGGGTTACCTGAACATAAGCAGGTGGTATCTCTCATTATCTCTGCTATACTACGGGTGCATCTGTTAACCAAAGCAGCTACTGAGTGGGTAATGAGTGGATACTGTACACAGCGCGGCTACCTGCGACAGATGATTCGCGTCAAGGGTGGGACAGAGTGGATGGCCCGAGATTTAATCGGGCTACTCAGAATACAGGCGGTTTGAAACTTAAGAATTGTTTATTTCTGGAGTTTTCCATTTAACATTTCTGAACCAAGGTTTGACCACAGGTAACTGACACTGCAGAAAGCATGGAGGGGGGCAAAACTACTGCATTAATATTAAAATTTTCAAATATTACTTTTTGCTAAATGAAATGTGATTCAGGACCTTCCCTCTCAAAGATCAAGCGAGATCACCACGACCTCCGCCAGCAGCGGCTCTGCACGACTCCACCCTCGCAGCCCAGCCAATCAAAGCTACAGGTTGAGTGACGTCACTCTCCTGAAAGTCCTCGCTAATTCCCGTACTCCTTTTCTCCGCCCTGCACCTCTACTGTTTGCTACAAGTGGCCAGCAGCCATTTTGGATTTGGGCGGAAATGAAATTAAAACTGTGCTGTTAAAAGCCTAAAAATTCAAGTCAAGACAAACTTAAGCATTCGACCAACACATCTAGAAAGGGGGCATCTTCGTGGACTAACTAGACCACTGGGGCAGTGAGTGAAACTCGGTATCGTCGCGGCGCCCACACTTAAGATGGCACCGGCCTGAGACTCAGCTGTGCGGCCTCTCTACCTCGGTTCCTGGTTAGTTGGCCTCATTGGTGGCGTCGGAGGGAGGAAGGTGGGCCTTCTGTCCCGTTTCCGGACCCGTCTCTATGGTGTAGGAGAAACCCGGCCCCCAGAAGATTGTGGGTGTAGTGGCCACAGCCTTACAGGCAGGCAGGGGTGGTTGGTGTCAACAGGGGGGCCAACAGGGTACCAGAGCCAAGACCCTCGGCCTCCTCCCCCGCCGCCTTCCTGCAGGTAACAGGGAGCCCTGCGCTGCGCCCCCAGTCCTTGCAGGACTGCGCCGTGGGGGAAGGGGCCGGGCGGGGAGGAGGCGGCGGGCGCGCGCCCCGCTCGCGGGTCTGCGCTCTGGGGCCCGCGCGGGAGCGAGCTCGGCGCGGCGCCGGCGGCCGGTTGAGCTGTGCTCTCAGCTTCGGAGCAGCCTCCCCTTGCTGATTGTGGGGCGCCCTGTAATCTGCGCTTCGCGGGCGGCCCCCGACGGGTGAGGCGCCCGCGGCCAGAGCTCTCCAAGGCGGCCGCGGAGTCGGTCCTCGCAGGGAGGTGTGGAAGGTGAGGGGCCAGCGAAGCGAGAGCGGCGCCTCAATGTTTGAAATTGTTTTCTGTTTTCTTTTAGATCTGCTTGGCTTTGAGGAAGAGTGGCAGTACTGCCTCACTGCATAAGGGATGGGATCAGAGAACAGTGCTTTAAAGAGCTATACACTGAGAGAACCACCATTTACCTTACCCTCTGGACTTGCTGTTTATCCCGCTGTACTGCAAGATGGCAAATTTGCTTCAGTTTTTGTGTATAAGAGAGAAAATGAAGACAAGGTTAATAAAGCTGCCAAGGTACCATAATAGGTGACGACTTAATAGTTAGTTAACTTCAGCTCTTCGGTTTGTATTTTTAAAGCATTTGAAGACACTTCGTCACCCTTGCTTGCTAAGATTTTTATCTTGTACTGTGGAAGCGGATGGCATTCATCTTGTCACTGAGCGAGTACAGCCCCTGGAAGTGGCTTTGGAAACATTGTCTTCTGCAGAGGTCTGTGCTGGGATCTATGACATATTGCTGGCTCTTATCTTCCTTCATGACAGAGTAAGTAACCTGTATAGTCTGCATCACAGACTGCACTCTTCCTTCTGTTCTTTTTTTTTTCCAGGGACACCTAACACACAATAATGTCTGTTTATCATCTGTGTTTGTGAGTGAAGATGGACACTGGAAGCTAGGAGGAATGGAAACTGTTTGTAAAGTTTCTCAGGCCACACCAGAGGTAAGCCAGGGGACAGCCCCCCTTCCTTACTTAATCATTTTCTTTAATTTATTTCTCTGTCTAGTTTCTGAGGAGTATTCAGTCAATAAGAGACCCAGCATCTATCCCTCCTGAAGAGATGGTAAGATGATATACTTCACATATAATGAAGGTCCTCTAGTTTTAATTGTCTTCACTGCTTTTAGTCTCCAGAATTCACAACTCTCCCAGAGTGTCATGGACATGCCCGGGATGCCTTTTCATTTGGAACATTGGTGGAAAGTTTGCTCACAATCTTAAATGAACAGGGTGAGTTGGAGTTATACTACTGCATCTATAGACATTGGAAACTAACTGTAGCTCTGGATTTCAGTTTCAGCGGATGTTCTCTCCAGCTTTCAACAGACCTTGCACTCAACTTTGCTGAATCCCATTCCAAAATGTCGGCCAGCGCTCTGCACCTTACTATCTCATGACTTCTTCAGGTGAGGGCATCTGGTGTGGTGACGCCAGCTGCTCTGCTGAATTCCTTCTCTTTTTGGCATTTAGAAATGATTTTCTGGAAGTTGTGAATTTCTTGAAAAGTTTAACATTGAAGAGTGAAGAGGAGAAAACGGAATTCTTTAAGTAAGTTCAGAAAATTAAGAATTTAAATTGAACAGTTTCCTGGGCTTTCCCTTTTTGTCCTCAGATTTCTGCTGGACAGAGTCAGCTGCTTGTCAGAGGAATTGATAGCTTCAAGGTTGGTGCCTCTTCTGCTTAATCAGTTGGTGTTTGCAGAGCCAGTGGCTGTTAAGAGTTTTCTTCCTTATCTGCTTGGCCCCAAAAAAGGTGAATGCTTTTTCAAAGTGTTATTGCTAGTTTTTTCATCTGTAACCTTTGATTTTTCGGGTAGATCATGCGCAGGGAGAAACTCCTTGCTTGCTCTCACCAGCCCTGTTCCAGTCACGGGTGATCCCCGTGCTTCTCCAGTTGTTTGAAGTTCATGAAGAGCATGTGCGGATGGTGCTGCTGTCTCACATCGAGGCCTACGTGGAGCACTTCACTCAGGAGCAGCTGAAGAAAGTCATCTTGCCACAGGTCAGAGGCCAAGTTTGCAGTGGGGTAGTCACTTGTCAACCCTTATTACCTCATTTGCTCCTAGGTTTTGCTGGGCCTGCGTGATACTAGCGATTCCATTGTGGCAATTACTCTGCATAGCCTAGCAGTGCTGGTCTCTCTGCTTGGACCAGAGGTGGTTGTGGGAGGAGAACGAACCAAGATCTTCAAACGCACTGCCCCAAGTTTTACTAAAAATACTGACCTTTCTCTAGAAGGTAAGAATTATTAAAAGGTCTAACTTTTTGTGTTTCATGTTTTGGAGTTTTTATTTACCTTCAGATTCTCCTATGTGTGTCGTCTGCAGCCATCACAGTCAGATCTCGCCAATCTTGGAGAACCCCTTCTCTAGCATATTCCCTAAATGTTTCTTTTCTGGCAGCACGCCCATCAACAGCAAGAAGCACATACAGCGAGATTACTACAATACTCTTTTACAGACAGGTAGAAATATTAAATTTATATAGCTTTTCCATGTATTTTATGAGAATAATTATTTTCCCTACAGGCGATCCATTTTCTCAGCCTATTAAATTTCCCATAAATGGACTCTCAGATGTAAAAAATACTTCGGAGGACAGTGAAAACTTCCCATCAAGTTCTAAAAAGTCTGAGGAGTGGCCTGACTGGAGTGAACCTGAGGAGCCTGAAAATCAAACTGTCAACATACAGATTTGGCCTAGAGAACCTTGTGATGATGTCAAGTCCCAGTGCACTACCTTGGATGTGGAAGAGTCATCTTGGGATGACTGCGAGCCCAGCAGCTTAGATACTAAAGTAAACCCAGGAGGTGGAATCACTGCTACAAAACCTGTTACCTCAGGGGAGCAGAAGCCTATTCCTGCTTTGCTTTCACTCACTGAAGAGTCTATGCCTTGGAAATCAAGCTTACCCCAAAAGATTAGCCTTGTACAAAGGGGGGATGACGCAGACCAAATCGAGCCGCCAAAAGTGTCATCACAAGAAAGGCCCCTTAAGGTTCCATCAGAACTTGGTTTAGGAGAGGAATTCACCATTCAAGTAAAAAAGAAGCCAGTAAAAGATCCTGAGATGGATTGGTTTGCTGATATGATCCCAGAAATTAAGCCTTCTGCTGCTTTTCTTATATTACCTGAACTGAGGACAGAAATGGTCCCAAAAAAGGATGATGTCTCCCCAGTGATGCAGTTTTCCTCAAAATTTGCTGCAGCAGAAATTACTGAGGTGAGTACTTTTATGGAGTAAACTGTGCTACTGTGGGTTCTTGGTGTGCTTTATTTTGTTGCAGGGAGAGGCTGAAGGCTGGGAAGAAGAAGGGGAGCTGAACTGGGAAGATAATAACTGGTGACAATAGATGTGAGTTAAACTTTAGGAAAAAGGATTCCCTTTTTTTAAAAAAAATCAATACCTCAAAAGCAGGCTTTGGGACAAGAAAACCCCAAAGTGGCCTGCTTTTCCCATCCCAGGAGCTCATTATCCAGTCTGTGCCAACTGAAGTAGGAGACTGACTGTGAGTGCTGGCTAAAAGCCCTGGGTGGTGAGGCTCACAGTACTGGTTTCCAGGAGGAAGAGCCTTTGTGCATTTGACTGAGGCCAGTTTCTATGAAGAGCAAGTAGCTGAGGAGAGGTCGAATTTACTGCTTTTTCCAGGACAATTCTGGAAGTAAAGAAAATGTAATTCAAGCTGGTTAGCTTAATTTTGTGCCATTCTTTAACATAAGAGTAAGCTCTATTATGAAATACAACTTTAAAAAATTTTAGCTATAAATTATATAAATGATTTTAAATTGCTGAGGTTTCCTTAGGCAGCTTATTTATTTGTTTACAGTTAGACTATCTGAGTAAATGGTTCTTTGTGGACCTAGGCAGTTCCTGACTGTTCCACATGTAGTACATTGTACCAAAGTTCTTAATAAGAATATTCCCCACAATCCTGTTCTCTAAATGTCAAATAAAGATTATTTTCACTAGATTCAACTTTACAAAATTTGTTTTATATCTGTTAGAAAATGTACAGACATAAGTATTTTCAGTTGACAAAGCATCAAACCCAGTTCTGCCTAGTGATAAGTTTCACCCTAGAGTATGTATGTAACGTTTTAGCTTATCCATCCTTTCTTGGAGCGCCTCCATTTCCATTGAAAGCCAGGCTGGAGCAGGACCCTTTTGGAGTAGTGACTCAGTTGCTTCCAAAGCCCCTGCTATTGTATGCAGCGCTGACCTGTACTCTTCTTCCCAGGGGAACTCCTGACGAGCTCTTTTTGCATAAGGCTGGAAAAAAAACATAAGTAATATCACAATATCCATTCTAAATATAAAGAACCTTCCTTTTGGACTGGAGTAAAGCTTACATGCAAATTTTATTCTAGTCATTGGATCACAAGGGTAGGAGGATGCACCCCAAAACCCCTACACAGTCATCTAGAAAAATATGTAAAGGCATTTTGGTTTATCATAGCAATTCAGAGTGCTACTACCAGTGTCTTAGTTTGTATGTGGTATACAACAAGTATCCTGTCCCAAAGGGCTCCCAATGAGAAGTGCTGCATAGTCCAAGCTTACATGTCTTATAAACAAGTTCATAAATGTATTTTCTTTTTATGAGAGTTTGACTAAAACTTATCAGAATGTTGTTCTTCATGAATTACTACTATACTAATTACTATACTAATAGTGCTCAAAACAATATTTTGAATATCCTTATTGGTGTCAAATTCTGCCTTTTAATAAGTAGATGTGATCTTCAGTTACTGCCAAAAATTATTAGGAGACTCATTTGATTAATAAGGCAAGGAATCAAACTAAACATTTAGGAGTAAGTTTCTTTCATTTTCTTCTGTGGTTCAGTAAAGACTGCATTTATAGCATCACTGGTACAATATGTAACTTCCCTTAAAGGTTACTACCAATAATTCAAACATACTGAAAGAATATATTTGATATGGTGTAGTCCCACTTCTTAATTTTAAAAGCAACTACCATAAAACAGAATTTTACATGTCTAGATCTATTTGATTTGAAATTCAGCATAAGGCTGGAAACCACACTGGTTTGTTTCGTCAGTAAGTAAAAAGGGCAGAATTTGCCTTGTTAAAGTTTGGCCCCTATTGAAATCAGCCCATACCTGTAAAGATGACCTCTTTGCTTCTTCTACAGTCACATTAGCAAAGGGTTCCCAGAAAATACCTTTTTCCTGTTTCACACGTTCCACTTTGGCAGCTTCAGTTTCATCTACAAACCCAGTCTGCCAGGGACCATGAAAAACCAAGCAAATAGCAACATGTTAGCACTCTACTAGATATGAAATGGCCACATAATTTAAGTGCTGAGTGTTCAACCATACTAGGCAAATTCTGGAAGTCACATGGACTGATCTATAAATACTCTTAGTATAATCTGGATTAAATCACTCTACTGTGTTCTTCCTTACAAAATAGTTAGTTATAGAGTTGTCTTTGCAGGAAAAAATGATAGTCTGCTAACCTTTACTGTATAAGCTAAGAAACTGGCAACAGCAGTGTATACACATGTACTTAAAATCCAGCTTAGATGTAATATAAGTAGGCCAAGTGTGGTGGCTCATGCCTCTAATCCCAGGACTTTGGTGGGAGGAATGCTTGAGCCCAGGAGTTTGAGGTTATAGCGAGCTATGATCACACCACCACACTCCAATCTGGGCGACAGAGCGAGACTCTGTCTAAAAAATAAAGTTCAGTGAGTCAAGTGGGCCCATTTCACCTAAAAAAATATATATGTAATATATGTAAAATATATAACGTGCATCATTACATGTAATATATCAAATAATTCAGTTTCTCCTGGTAGTCTAAATTTGTGGTTTAACAGTTCCACTAGTATTTCAATTAACTATTATTTCCTCACACTAAGTTCCCAAGTATGCATAGACATAGGAACCTTGTGATTCAAAATTTTGGTTTTAATTGTAAAAACAGGTCTTGGCTGCAAAGAGAATAAAAAAGCCATGCCAAAAAAAAAAAAAAAAAAAAAAAAAAAAGGGCCCTGAGCTTACCCTGGCTTGGGAGGCTGCCCAAATAAAAAAAAAAAAAAAAAAAAAAAAAAGCCATGCCTAAATTATACCCAAAATATGGTAGTAAACATCCTCTCAGGCCTACCTAATTATGTGATCAAGTGTATTTAATTATGATTATTAATAGCTTAGGGATCCTCATTAGTCATCTCACTGCCTGGATAATCAGTGCTATTACACCCCAAACTACAGGCAGAGGAACTACAAGTGTCCTTTTTTGAGACAGTCTCACTCTGTCGCTCAGGCTGGAGTGCAGTGGCATGATCTTGGCTTACTGCAATCTCTACCTCCCCAGTTCAAGCAATTCTCCTGCCTCAGCCTCCCGAGTAGCTGGGACTGCAGGCGCGTACCACCATGCCCGGCTAATTTTTGTATTTTTAGTAGAAACAGGGTTTCCCCATGTTGGCCAGGCTGGTCTTGAACTCCTGACCTCATGATCCACCCACCTTGGCCTCCCAAAGTGCTGGGATTACAGGCATGAGCCGCCGCGCCTGGCCCCAAGTGTTTTACTTCTGTGGCCTCAATTGCTTAGTAAAAGTCGTCAGCACTGTGCTCAGCACTGTGAAAAGTTTAAGCTAAGAAGACACTCAGGTTGGTTACAGTTACATAATTTCGGAAAAAAAAAAATAGGACAAAGAATAAAACATGAGCCATGTAAAGAAAGTACCTTCTCCAGAAAGGATACAACTTTGTTCTTAGTTTCTTCAGAACTGAGACACTGTGGAACTATCTCTTCATGATTTGTTCCCTATTAAAAAATTGATGAACAAGACCAATTTTAACATTTCAACAACTTGCAAAGACAAATAGATGAGTTTTATGAGCTACCTTAACCAAAAATTCATTTTAAGTAAGAGTCCCAGAGGATCCTCAAAGGTGATAAACTCATGATTCCTTCAGGGTCCCTAAGGATAATACAAAATTAACTTCTGTACAAGTGTTGTAAGCTTTAATTACTTCTGCTGGGTCATACTAATGCTTCTGGACTCCCTTATGATCATAGGCATGACTATACAGCAAATGCAGTAAGAGTAAAGGAGCAACCCATCTTACAGGTTTAGGTTCATCAGCCTAACCCTTATGACTGATAGCACAAAATGAAATGTATTATCATTTGACCCAAAAATACTATCTGCTGGAAGACTGTGTCTGTGTCTGTCTGTATCAGTAGGCCTGCTGTGTATGCCTGTTCTGGTCCTTGTTTATTCAGAGGACCTTACGAAATTCACTTCATTTATCTAAGCCTCATTTTGAGAAGCTGTAAAAGAGATAACGAGTAATGTACCCTTCAGACAATTTTCCGATTGCAATACAGAAGCAGTTCAATAAATGTTTTGGGATTGTTCTGGAATATTTGAAATATTAAAATGGTTTGAAAGTCACTGTGATAAATCAGTTTTATAATTACCTCAGC